CATAGTGTCTGGTATGTAGCAACTACTCATCAAATGCATGCAATAATTATTGTCTGTCCATTTCGCTTTTCCATGGGGGGCAGGAACGTATATTGGGAAGCACATGGTGTCTGGAGTGAGTCTGTTCTGGGGTCTAGTTCTGAGTCAGCCACTTACTCCATGTGGCATCTTGAGAAATTTAATTAACCATTTGAGCCCTATTTCCTCATTTCTAAAATGGATATAATAATATCCAGTTCACTGGGTTGTTGTAAGCACAGTGCCTATTAAGTCCTCTTCTTACCAATCAATTATCAACAAGTGAACATTTATGAAGTCTATTCCAAGGACAATGCAAAGCACAAGGTGTAACAGGAAGTTTTAATAGAAAATAAACGCGCGTTCTCCACCACGGCCAAGGAGAGCATCTAACAAGTCATGCCAACCATGCACAATGAATTGCTGATGATATATGCAAATTAAAGTGGATCTCTAATCCATGCCCATTTATATTTTTCGAGTGTAGATGTGGATAAATTTTCAATGAGAGCCTTTTTCCTGGTATTCTTACAAGTCAGCAGATCTCCAAAGCCCAACTAAAATATGGGCTGATTAAAGACTCCAGAAAAACTGAAACAGTCGCAAACTGCTCGGTGGCCAGTGCCACAGAAACTAGGACGAAACGAGCCTCTTCTTTCTAACCAAGGGCAGATCTCAGGCTCTCTTGGGGAGGTAAAGCGGAAGGGTGAAATGCCGGTCAAGTTGCCTAGACTCTGATGGAAGCGGTGGCCAAAGGGCCCCTCCCCAGTGTCACCAGCCTCCCCATTCCTGTCACGGAGGATTTTCCTCAGGCGTCGTGACAGACCCGAGGCGTGTTGCCGGGGCCCGCCGGGCCGAGGAGGAGCCGACGCGGCCCGGGGAACTCCAGTCCTCACACGGTTAACGCTCTTCCAAGGAGAGTGGAGGAGGGAGGGTCCCCGCCCACGAGAACGAAGAGAATCTCAGGGCCGAAGCCCCGCCTCAGCCGGCCCGGCCCCTCCCCGCCAGCCCGCCACCCAACTCGGGCCGCACCAGGGGCCGCACCTGCCCGCGCGCACACGCCCCCCGCGCGCCAGGCCTCGCCGCCGCCGCCGCCCTCGGCACGCGCCCGCTGCGGCTGCCCCCCACCGCCCTGCCTCGGCGCGGGCCACAGCGCACGAGCCGCCGCCGCCGCCGCCGCGCTCCTCCCCGCCGCGGACGCCGCCCCCGCGTAACCGCCGAGGAAGCCGAGGCGAGCCCGGGTCGGGCGCGAGGGCGCGCGGGCCGCTGCTGCCACCGCGGGTGTTCCCTGCGCTCCCGCTCCAGCTAGGACTCTCTCTGCCGCCTCCTCCTCCTCCTCCGACCTCAGTCCTCACCACCCTCCTCCCGCTCCTCAAAAGCACCCCCGAGTCCCCACCCCCTCACGCCGCACCCGCGGGAACGAGGCCTTGGGAATTCAGGGGAGTGGCTGTGGGGGCGCGTCGCGGCTCCCAGCTCGGCCAGCCCCTCTTTCAAGACATGGTCTGATCCCCATTGTAAAAGCTGCGCCCCGAAGAGGAGGAGAGAGTCGTGCTCCCTGCCTGGGGCTGCAGGGAGCTCTCCGTGCTGAAGCTCTTGCATTATTTTAGGGTGGGGCGAAGAGGGCCCTGGATTTTGGGGAGTGGGGGTGGGTGGGGAGGAGGACCCGAGGGGGGCAAGGACTCTGTGGGGGAGTCGGTGAGAGACTATGGGGAAGGACCAGGAGCTGCTGGAAGCTGCTCGCACTGGAAATGTGGCTCTGGTGGAGAAACTCCTGTCTGGCAGGAAAGGAGGGATCCTGGGCGGTGGATCCGGACCCCTGCCCCTGTCTAATCTGCTAAGGTAAGGACGGGCACCAGCTCCGGGGTTGGCACCTGTTAACTCTGCGCTTGTGCTTTATTTGCAGCATCTGGCGAGGCCCCAATGTGAACTGCACAGACAGTTCGGGTTACACTGCTTTACACCACGCAGCCTTAAATGGACATAAGTAAGTGCCACTTATTTGGACGGAATCGTGTGCTATTTTGTTGTTGTTGTTTTTTCCTTTTTAGGGACATAGTTCTCAAACTACTTCAGTATGAGGCATCAACAAATGTAGCAGACAACAAAGGGTATTTTCCTATTCACCTGGCTGCCTGGAAAGGAGATGTGGAAATTGTGAAGATTCTTATTCATCATGGACCATCACATTCCAGGGTCAATGAACAGGTGCACTTGCCAAATGTTTGCTCATGATGTAAAAAATGTGCCTTTTTAAAAATCTTTGTCTTAGAACAATGAAAATGAAACTGCCCTACACTGTGCAGCTCAATATGGACACTCAGAAGTAGTTGCTGTTCTCCTAGAAGAGCTCACTGACCCGACAATTAGAAATAGCAAGCTGGAAACACCTTTGGACTTGGCGGCACTCTACGGACGGCTTAGAGTGGTAAAAATGATCATCAGTGCACATCCTAACTTAATGAGCTGCAACACTCGCAAGCACACGCCACTTCACCTTGCTGCGCGCAATGGCCACAAAGCAGTCGTGCAGGTGCTGCTGGAGGCAGGAATGGATGTGAGCTGTCAAGTGAGTGTGCTTTTAGCTATGCTTTAAAAGTGTGCTTTCTTTTTTCTTACTTTTTTTTTTCCAGACAGAAAAGGGGAGTGCACTTCATGAAGCAGCTTTGTTTGGAAAGGTGGATGTTGTACGAGTTCTGTTAGAAACAGGTAACTATTGTGATTCTGCATGGAGCTTATCCGTATATCTAGTGAGTTTTTCTTTTTCTTTCAGGAATTGATGCCAACATAAAGGATAGCTTAGGTAGAACTGTCTTGGACATTCTGAAAGAACATCCATCTCAGAAATCTCTCCAGATTGCAACACTCTTACAAGGTAAACAGTATTGAATGATGGATGAGTTTGCCAAGTATGTAATCTCAAAAATGTATACACACAGAGTATTTAGAAGGCGTGGGAAGATCTACAGTCCTCGAAGAGCCTGTACAGGAAGATGCAACACAAGAAACACACATTTCATCTCCTGTTGAGTCTCCTTCCCAAAAGACCAAAAGTGAGTACCTAATTATAAAGCCCTGGAATCTATCTTGAAACTTCTGAAAAAATTATTCTCATAGGTGAAACCGTCACTGGAGAATTATCAAAACTCTTGGATGAAATAAAACTCTGTCAAGAAAAGGATTATTCGTTTGAAGACTTGTGCCACACAATATCAGACCACTACTTAGATAATTTGAGCAAGATTTCAGAGGAAGAACTTGGGAAAAATGGAAGCCAGAGTGTAGTAAGTAAGGCGGGGGGGAATGAAGATAATGTAATATATTGGTATGATATAAATTTAATTTCAGAGAACCTCATCTACAATCAATTTGTCACCAGGAGAAGTGGAAGAAGAGGATGATGATGAAAATACGTGTGGGCCATCAGGACTTTGGGAAGCATTAACTCCGTGTAATGGATGTAGGAACCTTGGCTTCCCCATGCTTGCCCAGGTAAAAGTTTGCTTTTATTAAGGTACAATAAAACAAAGCTGTTTTTATTTTTTCTTCTTTTCAGGAGTCCTATCCAAAGAAGAGAAATTACACTATGGAAATTGTACCATCTGCTTCTCTGGATACATTTCCTTCAGAAAATGAGAACTTTCTGTGTGATCTCATGGACACAGCTGTTACAAAGAAACCTTGCTCCTTAGAAATTGCAAGGGCACCTTCCCCAAGAACTGGTAATATCTCTTACTCACAATTGGCCTGATTCTAGGTTCATGGCAGTTCTATTTTTATTCACAGATAATGCCTCTGAGGTAGCAGTTACTACTCCAGGAACTAGTAACCATAGAAACAGCTCAACAGGCCCAACACCTGATTGTTCACCTCCATCCCCTGATACTGCCCTCAAAAATATTGTAAAAGTCATTCGACCCCAGGTAAGTGCCCAGAATGGCATCATTTTCCCTCTATTAATACTCTCGTCATGCTCATTTATTTTAGCCTAAACAGCGAACATCCATTGTGTCTTCTCTGGATTTTCACCGAATGAATCACAACCAAGAATATTTTGAAATCAACACATCTACAGGGTGCACAAGCTTTACTGCCAGTCCTCCTGCTAGTCCACCCACCTCTTCTGTGGGAACCACAGAAGTCAAGAATGAGGGAACTAACCATACAGGTAAAGCAGTTCACTTTATGCAGCTGTATTTTTAAACCCTGATATCCCTTCCTTCCTTTTGCAGATGACCTCTCCCGACAGGATGACAATGATCCCCCAAAAGAATATGATCCTGGGCAATTTGCAGGCCTGCTCCATGGATCCTCTCCAGCCTGTGAGTCCCCTGAAAATCCATTTCATCTCTATGGGAAAAGAGAACAATGTGAAAAAGGACAAGATGAAGTCAGTTTGGCAAACAGTCCTTTGCCTTTCAAGCAGTCTCCAATAGAAAATAACTCAGAACCTTTGGTAAAGAAAATTAAACCCAAAGTGGTCAGTAGAACAATTTTTCACAAAAAAAGCAACCAACTCGAAAACCATACCATTGTTGGCACAAGATCAACCAGGAGTGGATCTCGGAATGGGGACCAGTGGGTTATGAACGCAGGGGGATTTGTGGAGAGAGCCTGTACTCTGGGGAGAATAAGGTCATTGCCTAAAGCCTTGATCGACATGCATTTGTCAAAAAGTGTCTCTAAATCTGATTCTGATCTCATTGCCTATCCTTCCAATGAGAAAACATCAAGAGTTAACTGGAGTGAATCTTCCACTGCTGAACACAGTTCTAAAGGGAATTCTGAAAGAACACCATCCTTCACATCGGAATGGGAAGAAGTAAGCTTTGTTCTTCTTGCTGTTCATCCTATCAATCCATTTAAATGGTTTTTGTTTCTTACAGATTGACAAAATAATGAGTTCCATAGATGTTGGAATCAACAACGAACTTAAAGAGATGAATGGTGAGACCACAAGTAAGGCAACCTTCCTCTACATTATAATGAATGCTTAAACGCTTCCCTCTTCATCCTCTTACAGGACCCAGATGCCCTGTCCAAACAGTGGGACAATGGTTGGAAAGCATTGGGCTACCTCAGTACGAGAACCACCTGATGGCTAATGGATTTGACAATGTGCAGTTTATGGTAAGAAGCTCTCTGTGTCCACGGAGCTGCCTATTTAACTTGTAACATTTCTGTTTTGTTTCAGGGAAGCAATGTTATGGAAGATCAGGATTTGTTGGAAATTGGAATCCTTAATTCTGGGCACAGACAAAGAATTCTACAGGCAATCCAGCTCCTTCCAAAGGTGAGCAATACTTTTATTGCCCTAGTCCTGTGGTTTAATCCTAATGTAATTTTCTTTATTACAGATGAGACCCATTGGGCATGATGGCTACCATCCCACCTCTGTAGCTGAGTGGCTGGATTCCATTGAACTGGGCGACTACACCAAAGCCTTTCTAATTAATGGCTACACTTCGATGGACCTGTTGAAAAAAATCTGGGAGGTTGAACTTATTAATGTAAGTTGGTCTCTTAGTGACACCTTAACTATAGAAGAGTAACATGGCCACATTTACATTTTAGAAAATCACTCTGGGAGCTATGTGAAGGATCGATTGGAGACTGGGAAACCAGGTAGGAGAAGATTTACATATAATCCAGGTGAGAGACAATGAGAGCATAAATCCAAAAAAGCAGCAGTGAAGACGGAGGGGGGAGATGGGTTCTAGAGATGGTTTGGAAGTGGGGTTGGTAAGATTTGGTGACCAATTAGATATGGAGATGAGGAAATGGAAGGAATGAAGTGTGACTGCCAGCTTACATGCCTAGTGGTGCCCACTCACCACAGTCACAAAGAGGGAGACCAGGCTTGGGATAAAGAGAGTGCGTTCCATTTTAGACATGGTGTGGCTCTAGAGAACATTTAAGGGAAGATGGCCAGCACATTGTCAGATCTCTAGGCCTGGAATTCAGGCAGACCTGGGCCTTGGTCAGAAGAGTCTGATTTCCAATGTCACATCCCAAAGTGCTTCACATTATGAGGAAGTAGACAAAAAGTTGATTTATGTTTAAGGGAGTTAAACACTTGATTAAGATCCTGGTTATTCGTTCATTCCACCAATATTCAACTGCCTCCTCAATATCTCCACTTGTCTAAAAGATATGTCAAACTCAACATTGCCAAAGCTAAGTTCCTAATCTTCCCTAAAAAAGACTTCTCCACCGCAGCCTTCCCCCATCTCACTTGATGGCAGCTGCATCTTTCTAGTTGCTTAGGCCAAAAATCTTAAATGCCTGGATCCTGGATGCCTCTCTGTCTCTCATATGCCAAATTCAATCTTTCAGCAAATCCTGTTGGCTGTACTCTCGGAATATATGCAGAATGTAACTGCCTCTCACCTCTTCCACGGCTGCCTCCCTGGTCTAAGCCACCACCATCTCCTGTCTGTATTATTGCAGTGGCCTTCTAATTCGTCTTCCCACCTCCACCTTGTCCCCCTTCTGGCTTTTCTCAATATTGCAGCCAGAGAGATCCTATTGAGATGTAATATCTGACCTCATCTCTCCTGTCATTCTCCTGCAAGCTCCTTCTACTTCAAACCCAAAAGACCGTTCTTACTCTTCCCTGTTCATGCCCACCTCAGCCCTGTACCTGCTGTTCCACTCTCTGGGAAGGTCTTCCCTCAGATAGCTACATAATTTACCTCCTTCAAGTCTTTTCTTAAATTATGTTCTCAAAGGTGGTCTTCTCTGGCTTTTTATTTTAAAGTATACCTCCCCAATTCCAAGCCCTCTTCTCTAATCTTTTTCTGCAGTACTTATCGTCCTCTAAGTATAAATTCCTCTTATGATTTTGTTTATCTTTTTGCTCCACTGGAATGCAAGTTCCATAAAGAGAAGGACATTCATTTTAATGCGTGATTTATCCCCAGCATATATAATAGCACTAGAATAGAATATTCTATTCTATAGATACAATATATCAATATTTGATCTCAATCACTCAACAAACACTTAAAGGATGAAAGGCAGGAATAAAGAAATGGAGGGTGGGCAGGAGGGAGGGAGGGAGGGAAGGAACTGAAGCTCTATGTCCTGAGCATTATCGAGTATATACAAAATTATATAATATATGTCCTTGCCCCTCTTTTAGTCTGTTGACAGAATAAGACACATTTCCATGAAGAAAGTTAAGTAGCAGTATGAGTGCATGCTGGAGTCATCTATAACACTTGTAGTCTTAGAGCTTTTAAGAACCTAGGCTAGTGGAAGAATATAGTGACATCATCTGTTCTCATATTTCTCTCTGGTTAACTAATGGACAACATTGCCACAAAGCAGGCATTTCTCTACTAAGCTTAGCAAAACCTCATATGTTTTTCAGACACAAAATGCAATTGTGAAATTACATGTACCATCAAGCTACATAAACACCATTTTGTTCTACAGTCATTTACCTTAGCACTCCTATTGGTTTGCTGACCTTGTTCCATTTGCAAGGGAGGAGCCCTAATGGCTCAATCGCATCCTAAAGGCTTCACTTCTTAACAGTATCTCATTGGCAATACCTGAATTTTGAAGAGGTTACATTCAAACTATAGCAGCTCATGCTCACTTTCTAGGAGTCTTGGGAGTTTTTTCCTCCTTTAAATAGAAAAAGAAAGAGAAGGACACTAAAATCTATTTAGTAAGCACCTACTTTACCATGAAATTGTGTTTCAGAGATACTAAAGAAAAATAAAACAGGTTCGCAGATTTCAAGGATCTTGAGGAGTGCAGATAAGTACATAAGTTGGTGTTTGGATTGAGTATTATCTAAGTATCTAAATGGGACAGACAAGTGTTTCATGCATCACTTCAAGGATCATGCTAAAATGCAGATTTGAATTCAGCAGGTCTGAGGCAGAGCCCCAAGATTCATTTCTAACCATCTTCCAGGTGGTGACAATGCTGCTGCTCATTTAATGACACTTTGAGCAGCAAAGATGTAGACAACAAGGGCCAAGAACTTCAGAATATGGATTTAAATAATTAGGAATGGTCATATCAAAAAGATGAGACATGAGCTGGACCTTGAAGATGAGAAGTATCCAAAGGAGTAAACTGGAAAATAAAAGAACTAAACTGAGGACCAAAGCAAGGCCATGTAAGATGCATTCCAGGACAGTCAACAGAAGAATTGGAAAAAAAATTACCAGAGGCAAGTATTAGACTAGAAAGTTGGAAAGATCAACTGGAGTCAGCTTGTGGGAGGTTTTGTATGCCAGGTTGAAGACTATGGATTTCATCCTGTAACAAAATGAACACCAGTGAAATTTAAGGAAGAGGAAGAGAAGACCTAGATCACAATGTGGTAATGAAAATAGAAAGAAAGGAATGTGCATGAGGTGGAGGGCTCTAGAGAAAGAGGTAATCCTTGGCAAAAAAAAAAAAAAAAAAAAAAAAAAAAACCACTCTAGATTCTCAAATGGACATGATAAACATTTTGAAGGAAGTATCAATAAGACAAAGCCAATTAAAAAGCTGAAAATAACAGGCCAGGCATAGTGGCTCATTTCTGTAATTTCAGCATTTTGGGAGGCCAAGACAGGAGGATCACTTGAAGCTAGGAGTTCAAGACCAGCCTGGTCAACATAAGACCCCATTTCTACAAAAATTTAAAAATTAGGCCTAGCGCAGTGGCTCACACCTGTAGTCCCAGCACTTTGGGAGGCCAAGGTGGGTGGATCACTTGAGATCAGGAGTTCAAGACCAGCCTGGCCAACATGGTGAAACCCCATCTCTACTACAAATACAAAAATTAGTTGTGTGTGGTAGCAGGTACCTCTAATCCCAGCTACTCAGGAGGCTGAGGCAGGAGAATCGTTTGAACTCAGGAGGCAGAGGTTGCAGTGAGCCAAGATCACAGCACTGCACTCCAGCCTGGGCAACAGAGTGAGATTCTGTCTCAAAAAAAAAAAAAATAGCTGAGTGCAGAGATGTGTGCTTGTAGTCCTAGCTACTTGGGAGGCTGAGGCAGGAGGATCACTTGAGCCCCGGAGTTTGAAACTATAGTGAGCCATGATCGCACCACTTCACTCCAGCATGGGCAGTGGGATGAGAAGCTGTCTCTTAAAAAAATAAAGGAAGTTAAAGATAACAATGATTTTGAACTTGGATGACTAGGAGAATTATGGTAGAAAAATGTAGATTGAGAAAGGAGTAAGTTTGTTCAGAGAGCAGATGATGAGTTTGGATTTAGATATCTGGATTTTGAAGTGATGGCAGAATTCTAAGTGGAAACTTCTGGTAAACCACAAGAGATGTGAGGTGGAGAGCAGGCAGGGGTCATCACCATAGGCAAAGACGTTAGGTAAGTCAGCAGAGTGATGATCATTGAAACCACGAGGCAGGTATTGATCGCCGAGGGTCCTGGATACTGGAGAAGGTCACAGACAGACAGGGCTGAGGATCAGACCTACAGACGTGTCCTTATTTAGGGAACAGAGAGAGAGGAGCCTGCATGCCAAAAGGTGAAAAGAGAAAATTTCAAATACTTCATTATCTGTGATGCTTTCACTAAAACAAACTTTTTGACCCACAGGATTTGACAATGTGTAAGCACATTTGTATTCCATCCTTAGTGCAGTCAATGCTACGCTCTGCTAACGTGGCCCCAGGAGGCCAAGGTTCCAGTGCCAGTTTTGTTACCTGCCTGCTCTGTGGCCTTGAATGACCCACTTTAACCTCTCACCTCAGTGAAATCACCATCCAAAAGACGGGGGGAATACTACACTACTACAAGTCTCACAAAGATGTTATGAAAAATGAAATCATAAATAATTTTAAAGCCCACATTTTAATGAAGCCATCAGATGACTTTTCTAATTTATCAAGAGTTGAATGCAGTTTATATGCAGTTCTCGTGCAACTGCCCAACTTAGATTACCAGGAAAAAAGGCAAACAGATTTATTTTTCTGAATTAAAATAGCCCTATCTAGGTTTTTAAATACATTCACCAGATTTTATTGAGGGCTTTTTGTATGCTAGGTACTGTGACAGGCAATTGACCAGATACACAGTTAAATCAACAAAGGCCCTGTGATGAAAGGTCTTGGAATCTAATAAGAAAAAAGAGAAACACAAATCATGCATAATCAAACAAAAATCAATATGTAACAAATGCCATAAGACCCGTATGAACCAAGTACAATTGATGTTCACAGAAGAGGAAATTTCTGGCTGACGGAGAGATGGGATGAAGGCCTTGAACAAGGGTACACGGTGACAGATGGAGAGGAGAGGGAGGGCATCCCCTGTAGGCCCAGAGGGAAGAGGGCACAGACAGGGCTTGGGCAATGGCGAGGAGCACAGTTAGCTTGGAACATGGAACAATTAGGAGAGCAGCAGGAGGTAGTCAGATTGCAAAGGGCACAGATGCCAGGCTACCGAGTCAGGGCTATATTCTGTGGACAGCAGAACACCGGGAGGGCAACAAAGGACCCAGACAAGCAAAGGACTTCAACTGGAGCTGTGCTGAAGATGGTTTAGCAAAGAGATCGGCTTCTGGGAGAAAAGAGACACAATAGAATATTGGTGACGTGGATGAATTTTTTTGTTTCTCATTAAAATGGGGACAGCAGTGTTCTATGAAAACTGTCACAGGCATATTCTTCCAAAGGAAATTAATTTTAATAGAAACATAGAAGTGATCCCCTCTCTTTCCAAAGTTTCACGCTATGTCTCATAGTTAATGTAAAGTTTCAAAGTCAAAGACAAATGTACTGTCCACTAAAGCCAGGAAGACTGGCCAGGATAAAAAGCTGTGAACCAGCTCCAGGGGTCAGGGCAGAAAGGAGATAAATAGAACAGTTGGAGCAATTGTTCTAAACCCTTTGGAAACCACAGATTCCTTTGAGACTCTTCACATAGCTCATATATATGTGAAATTCTGCATGTAATTTCAGGGGGGTTGTAGATCCCCTGGGCCCTATTCATTGAGCCCCAGAAACTCAAATTAAGAATCTCCGAGCTGGAAAAGAAAAAAATAAGAGATGTTCTAGAAGTACTATTAGAAGGAACACACAGAGAGCCTGACACAGTGGCTCACATCTGTAATCCCAGCAATGCAGGAGGATTCCTTGAACCCAGGAGTTTAAGGCTGAAGTGAGCTATAATTGCACCACTGCACCGTAGCTTGGGCAAGAGAGCAACACCCTGTTTATTAAAAACAAAAACCAAAAAAGAAAGGTAGCACACAGAAACTCACAATGACAGAAGTTGGGGTCACCTACCCCAGATGTTTCCAGTGAGGCTGCTTGCAGGAATTACCTGGGGGTTATTTTCATTGGTAAAATCAGACTTTTGGGGGGCAGGACTAAAAAATCTGGATTTGTAATTAATCAAGTTCATTTTGATGAGAAATAAACTTTTGAAGCCATTAATCAGTTTCCTTAGGACTCGCAGGACAGATGGGACACTCTGCTGTTTCTTTTCTTCTTTCTTTTCTTTGAGACAGAGTCTCACTCTGTTACCCAGGCTGGAGTGCAGTGACACAATCTCAACTCACTGCAACATCCGCCTCCCAGGTTCAAGTTATTCTCCTGCCTCAGCCTCCTAAGTAGCTGGGATTACAGGCGGGCACCACCATGCCCTGCTAGTTTTTGTATTTTTGGTAGAGATGGGGTTTCACCATGTTGGCCAGGCTGGTCTCGAACTCCTGACCTCAAGTGATCTGCCCACCTTGGCCTCCCAAAGTGCTGGGATTACAGGCATGAGCCACTATACTCAACCACTTTGCTGTTTCTTATGATTGTAATAGACATCCTTCAATGCGTCATTATGTGGTTGAACCCTTGGGAGTTACTACTTGAACCTGACCTACGGTCTTAATGCATCTTCACTGACTTCTTTCACTTCATTCTTCATTCAGCATGACCATCATACCCTCTTGGAAGACAACCACTCCCTCCTTCAGCCTTTCAATTCAAACCTTTCCCACAATGCATGTAACTATAGGTTCTAGTCTCATCATCATCATCATTATAGCACCTCATTTTCATGGATTAATGCTAATCCCAGTGTTCTAGAGGCTATCTCTTGAGATTGTTGCATACTGGGTTTCCTATTGGATGCCCTCCTGCAATTCAAGGGAGACTCACTCAGAAAGCTCCGCAGATCAGAAAATCAGTAGATCCTCTTAGCTGACCCTTGACCTCCATACTATTTCCTGAGGTTGATTCTTTCACCATCTCTCTGCCTCTGCAGCAACAGCAGAAATAGCTAAAGACTAAAGAATTAACAAAAAGAAGGCAGCCATTTAATTGATGCTTCTGATGTGAAGCATTCTTGATTATTTCAGGAAGAGAGTTTTTATAGAGTCAAACCTTTATTTACCTACAGACAACCTAAGGCAGTATCCTTTTCCCACCGATCTTTCATTTTTACATTCCTTCCTCCTCCAACCCCTTCCTCAGTCAGATTGAGCCACTTTGGACCAATGAGGCTCAAAACAAGCTCAAAGAGTCAAGATTTTAAAGATCAAAAATTTAAACAAATTATCTGGCATCCTACCTCCTAGTTTTGAGCTTCCTTTTTTAACAGTTGGGCAACATTGCTTAACTAGGTCCAGTTTTGCTCAGAGCAAAAGGATGGAGGCAGCTGCATAGGCCTGAGAAAACTGCAGTTGTGAGGCCTAGTCTTCATGGTTTCCCAAGCTCTTTGGGCTTCCAACTGCCTTAAAAGTAGCTCATACCTGGCCGTGTGCGGTGGCTCGTGCCTGTAATCCCAGCACTTTGGGAGGCCAAGGCGGGCAGATCACGAGGTCAGGAGATCGAGACCGTCCTGGCTAACACAGTGAAACCCTGACTCTACTAAAAATACAAAAAATTAGCTGGGTGTGTTGGCACGTGCCTGTAGTCCCAGCTACTTGGGAGGCTGAGGCAGGAGAATCCCTTGAACCCAGGAGAGGGAGGTTGCAGTGAGCCGAGATCACGCCACTGCACTCCAGCCTGGGCGACAGAGCAAGACTCCATCTCAAAAAAAAAAAAAAAAAAAAAAAGTAGCTCATGCTCATATCTCACCCCTTTGGAAGATATCCATTATTCTGTTCCTGATTTGGTAGAAAGAGAAAGGGTGGAAAGTCAAGCAGTTCTTACTATTTGAGAGTTACTACCCGTGTGCTCTTGAGCCTGTTGCTTAATCTCCCAAAAATCCCAGCATGTGTGTGTGTGGGGGGGGGTGTGGGTGTGTGAGAGACAGAGAGAGAGAGAGAGAGAGAGAAATTGGCATAATTATTCCTACCTCATCAGATTATTGTGCATATCAATGTGGTCCATGATACAAAGCACCTAGCAGTATCTGGCTCAAAAAAAGGATTTAGTGTCGCTTCCCTTCCCATCTTGAGCTCTGTTTGGCAGGTCGTTGGTTAATCAGCATAAATTGCAAAGTGCTAGGACTTAAAAGATCCTATCTCTGAATATATATCCATACTTGCTACTCCAGAGTACAGCATAACAATAAGAATGTAAATGATCATGAGCAACTTAGTTAATCACTCAAAAGCTTCAGTTTCTTCATTCTTAAAATGATGGTTTTATGTGAATGACCTCCGAAGGTCCCCCCACTGTTTGCTTCACTGGTTTTAAACTAGAGATAAACCAGCCCTCTGAAGTTTTTACAATGCAACAAGGGTTGCTGCAGCTGTTTCTTAGGTTATAATCATAGAAAATAGCCCAGTAATTCAGAAAGACAAGAAAGTATTTAAGAATAAATGGCAGGAGTCCTAACAATTACAATCAGGTAGAAAGATACAGAGAAGACAGATAATGTTAAATTACAACTGAAATGCAGGTGGCAATTACAGCAACAAAAGTAATACCAGCACAAGAGGCTAACAGCAGGTTCTGCGTTATACAACAAAATGTCCTTTCCAAGGGTTTTTTTTTTAATAATTGCACTTCTGCTAGATTTGTAATTACAAACATGAATAATCCTCAGCATATATCATTTCTAAAGATAGAGGCTGTAATTCTGTTCCTGATGAAGAGCTGAAGAATATCTCACACCGGTTGGTAAGTGACAGTCAGTAACTACCAGACAATTAGGATGATGCATCAGGAAAATTGGAGTCAAAATATCCCATGTACAGATGCTGAGTCCATCAACAAAGGAGGGATATCGTCATCACATCTAGCAGCAGAAGACACAGGAAAACCACATCACAACAAGGATAAAGGGCAATGGCGTTGCTGCAGAGGACAGAACGGTCATCACTTCGGTCCTACCTGAGTTAACTCTCAAAGACTATGGAAAATAACTTTATTCTTAAAAGGCAGCCAAGGAAAATATTTTAAGTAGGGGGATGTGATTAATGGAACATGTAGAGCCCTCAATATCAAATTACTGGTTTGCGTGTGAACCCTGTGTTTGGGTTGGACTTCTCCATGGTATGTAACATTCATGAGTTGTAAATAGCTGATAATCAAGTCAGGTAAATTTGAGAGTTAATGATTTAGGTTGCTTTCAGCTGGAGTCATCCTTGACTCCTTGCTTTTCTCCCACATTCCCCTATACTCAGGAAATCCTGTTGGCTCTGCCTTCAGAACATATCCAGAATCCAAACCACTGCTCACCACCTTCATCACTACAACCCTGGACCACTGCTGCAGCATCTCCAGCCTGGCATGGGACTGTGGCCTTCTAAGTCAGCTCCCTGCACCTTCCTTTACTGCTCCAAAATCCTTTCCCAACACAGTAGCTAGAGTGATCTTTTTCACTCTACTCAAAAGCCTTCTGTGGTTCCCCATTTGAATCAGAGTCAAAGCCAAACAAAATGCTTCTGCACTGGGCTAAAAGACCCACAGGGCTCCCTGTTAA